GACTGGCTTAGTTTTAAATTCTTAATTATTTACCTTGTAAACTACTTAATTCCATTTCTTCCACATCTCATAGAAAAACTGATGTTCCAGGAAGATGTATCACCAATATTCTGCTGTTTTGTATCCTGCCAGTGCAGAATTGGGGCTGTGCCTCTCTAGTTTGAGAAGCATGTAGTAACATACTTGATTTTGCCCTGATCAGTAACGTACCGCATGCTGGGAGCCGCAGTCTCTTAACCGCTCCAAGCCCGTGACAGAAAAACGAAATGGAAAAATGACTTAGGAGAATTATCACTATTAACCCCCAGAAACAACACATTATTAAAAGCGGTTCTGAAGGGCTATTTAAAAGGGAACTCAATAGTAGTTTCAAAGGAGTCCTATTGTAAGGCAAAAATTGTGCTTTACCTTCCCGCACAACCTTCCCTAATGTTTTGGGAAGGACTGATACAAACTTTTAGTCCTGTTGGCCTGTGTTAATAATGGCCAAGAGGTCCCCAATGGGTAACAGAGTCCTGTGAACCAAACAGTGTGAGAAGTCAGAAAGCAGCTGGGTGTGGCCCCCAAAGCAGCTTAGGGGGTTACTTAACTGTGCGGCTACATTTCTTGACCATATACTAAAGGAACTGGGCCTTTCCATGCGATGTTTTCCTTTTATAACGGTGGCAGGAAGCGGTCCCTCTGAGGGGCCTGACCGAGGTATGCGCCGGCGCCAGGCTGGGGTCCAAGGGGCGCTCCGAGGCGGGGCCCACAGAGAGGGTTTAGGGCAATTCCAAGGGATGGCGGGGACGGAGGAAAAGTGGCGTTGAAAAGGCAAGAGCCAGGTTCCCAGCCACTGGGACAGTGAATTTACAGCTTCAGACATCCACCAAAGAGCGGCTGCGTGGGCTCCTAAGAAGTCTAAGAACTGCTCAGAAATCCAGCGCCGCCATCCCCACTCCACCGCCGCCAGGGGCGCACAGCAGCGGGTATGCGGCCGGAGGGAAGGGGCGGGGCGGGAGGAAGGGGCGGGGCGTGCCCCGCCAGCGGAGGCCGGGAGGACCAGGAACCCAGGAGAGCATGGCCACGCTGCGCCGGCTTCGGGAGGCGCCGCGGCACTTACTGGTTTGCGAGAAATCCAACTTCGGCAACCACAAGTCGCGCCACCGGCATCTTGTGCAGACGCACTACTATAACTACAGGGTGAGTCCGGCTGTCCTCGGCTTTTCGGGCCGTAAGACCTTGTTTGTATTACACATTCCAATAGGTTTCATTTCTCATTCCTGAATGTGGGATACTATCGGAAGAACTGAAAAACCTGGTCATGAACACTGGACCCTATTACTTTGTGAAGAATTTACCTCTTCATGAATTAATTACACCTGAATTCATCAGTACCTTTATAAAGAAAGGTAAGAAAAACCTGAAATGGCTGTGAACAAGGTTTAAATTTTTCCTCTGTACTTTCTCTTCCAGGTTCTTGCTATGCACTAACATACAATACACATATTGATGAAGATAATACTGTTGCCCTGCTACCAAATGGTAACACTTTATTTTTTCATCTTTCTTTAATTGTATCTTATGGGAGTTATTATTTGATTTATAGGGAAATTAATTTTGTCACTGGATAAAGACACTTATGAAGAAACTGGACTTCAGGGTCATCCATCTCAGTTTTCTGGCAGAAAAATTATGAAATTTAGTAAGTATCATGTGTGTTCCATCTGTTTCTAATGAAATATATGTTCTTTTTTTCATTTTTAAAGTTGTTTCCATTGATTTGATGGAATTATCCTTAAACTTGGATTCTAAGAAGTATGAAAGAATATCTTGGTCTTTCAAAGAAAAGAAGCCATTGAAATTTGATTTTCTTTTGGCTTGGCATAAAACAGGTATGAGGAATAAATTATGTAATGATACAGTGATTCAAATGGCCTTGTGTGGTGTGTTTTTAAGGTTCAGAAGAATCGACAATGATGTCATATTTTTCCAAGTACCAAATTCAGGAGCATCAGCCAAAAGTAGCACTGAGCACGTTGAGAGATCTCCAGTGCCCAGTGCTGCAGAGCAGCGAGCTGGAGGGAACGCCAGAGGTGTCCTGCCGGGCTCTGGAGCTCTTCGACTGGCTCGGCGCCGTCTTCAGTAATGTCGACCTGTGGGTATCTGAACTCCCTGTGTCTTCCAGGGTATCTCTCTCTCTTTTATTTTTTTGGTGACAGAAATAATGAGCCTAATAATTTCATATCAACCTATTGCTGTCCTGAGCCAAGCACAGTGGTGGCAAAAGCTTATTTGTGTACAATCACTGGCTTCATACTTCCAGAGAAGATCTGTCTCCTATTGGAACATCTCTGGTGAGAACTCTTTACCTTTTATATCGCTCATCTCAAGTGATAACAGGATTTTACTGCCTTACAGGTAACTGGCAGAAGCAAAACAGATTGTCTTTGGAGGAACTCGGAGAGTTTCAAGGAATGTAAGTTCATAGAAAAAAATCACAAGTGTAAAATAGACAAGAACCAGCAGAAACAAGGGGCAGAAGCAGGCCGTTAAGTCTCAGAAAGACTTAAGATGTTAAAGTTAGCAAGCACATCCATAAAGTATGCTTTATGCTTACAGAAATAAGGAGGGTTAAATGGCATGAGTATAAGAACAACGAAGCAGATTGTAAAAAGTGCCAAACAAATCTAGGAATGAAAAATATAATTGAAATTGCAAATTCCACTGGTTGGTTTAACAGCAGACTAGACGCCACTGAAAATAGAATAATGGATATGAAGAAATTAAGATCTTTTCAAATTTGCAAAAGCTGAAAGACTGTCACCCACAGGTCTGCACTGCAAGAAAAGTTAAAGGATGTCCTTTGGGCAGAAGGAAAATGCCTGCCTTCTGAAGGAAATAAGCACTGGAAATAGTAACAACATGGGTAAATGTAGCATTTATTATTTAAACCTCTTTAAAAGACAGTTATTTAAATAAAAGTCATAGTGTAGGATTTATAATATATGTAAGAGTAAAATGGATGACCACAATAGCTTGAAGATTAGGAGAGGAGAATCATGCTATTGTAAAGTTCTCATACACAAGGTGACGTGCTACCATTTGAAGATAGAGTGTGATAAGTTACAGATATGTGCTGTAAACCCTAAAGCAGCTGCTAAAATGACATACCAAAAAATCATACCTATTAAACTATCAAAAGATAAAATGGAATTATTTTAAAAACTTGATTCATCAAAAAGAAGACAGAAAAAGAGGTAAAAGGGAATAAAGAACAGTTAGGATGAATCGAAGACAAGTAGCAAGATGAGAGACTCAACCTAAGCATATCAATAATCACATTAAATGTGAATAGTGTGAACACCACCAATTAAAAGGCATAGATTTTCAGACTGGATTGAAAAAAACATGACCTAATTATATTCTGCCTACAAGAAATGTACTTTAAATAGAAAGATACAAATACTTAAAGGATGGAAAAAAGATATGCTAACACTAGTTACATGAAAATTGAAGTGGCTATATTAATCAAAATAGAGCAAAAAGTAATTCCCAGCATATTAGTCAATTCTCGCACTGCCATAAAGAAATATCTGAGACTGGGTAGCTTATAAAGAAAAGAGGTTTAATTGGCTCACATTTCTTCTTCTTCTTTTTTTTTTTTTTTTTTTTGAGACAGAGCCTCCCTCTGTTGCCCAGGATGGACTGCAGTGGCGCAATCTCGGCTCACTGCAACCTCCACCTCCTGGGTTCAAATGATTCTCCTGCCTCAGCCTCTTGAGTAGCTGGGATTACAGGCATGCGCCACCATGCCTGGCTAGTTTTTTTTTGTTTCGTTTTTTTGTTTTTGTTTGTTTTTCTTTTTTTAGTAGAAACAGGGTTTCACCTTATTGGCCAGGCTGGTCTCGAACTCCTGACCTCGTGATCTCTCCACCTCAGCCTCCCAAAGTGCTGGGATTACAGGCATGGGCCACCACACCTGGCCTAATTGGCTCACGTTTCTGCAGGCTGTGCAGGAAGCACAGTGGGCATCTGCCTGGCTTCTGGGGAGGCCTCAGGAAAACTCAATCATGGCGGAAGGTGAAAGAGAAGCATGGCCAGAGCAGGAGGGAGGGGTGTGGGAGGTACCACACACTTTTAAACAACCAGATCTTGTGAGAATTCTATCACTAGAAGAGCACTAAATGGGGGAATCCACCCCCATGAGCCAATCACCTCCCACCAGGCCCCAACTCCAACACTGGGGATTACAATTTGACATGAGATTTGGGCAGGGACACAGACCCAAACCGTATCACCCAGGATTAAAGAAAGTTATTTCATACTGACAACACACACCTCATAACAAAGCTTCAAAACACATAAAGCAAGAACAACTAGAACTTCAAGGAGACATAGATCAACCCACTATTATCAGACGTTAATACCCCACCCTCAATAATTGACAGAACAAGTAGGCAGAAAATCAATAAGAATAATAAAGTAGACTTCAGCAATTTTATCAATCAACTTGACCCGATTGACATTTACAGGACATTGCATCTTACAATAGCAGAAAATTTTTCTTGAGAAAATGGAGAAACAACTCAATTTTGTTTCTTGAGAAATAACTTGAGAAAAATTTTTAGCTGTTCAAACAAAAATCATAGTACGGGATTTATAATATATGTAAAAGTAAAGTGGGTTAAGAGTTTTTCGCAAGTACACATGGAACATTTATAGAGATGGACTACATTATAGACCATTTAAAAAGTCTCAAATTCAAAACATTTGTCACATAAAGTATGTTGTCTGGCCACAACGGAATTAAATTAGAAATCAATAGCAGAAACTAGAAAAGAGAAAAACTCAAAGTAAGCAGAAGAAAAGGAATAATAAAGGTCAAAGTGGGACTTAATGAAATTTTTAAAATAGAGAAAAATGAATGAATCAAAATTTGGGGAGTTTGGGGGGGAAATTTTTTTAAATTGAGAAATCTCCAGCCAGGTACATATATCAGGGAAAAAAGAAACAAGACACAAGTTACCAATACTAGGAATGAGAGAGGTGGCATCACTGAAGAGCCTACAGATAGAAAAGGATAGTAAGGAAATATTAGGAACACCTTTATAGCAATAAATTCAACATAGATGAAATTGACAAATCCTTTGAAAGGCACAAATTACCAAAGCTCACCCAAGAAGAAGTAGATGATCTGAATAGCCCTATATCTGTTAAAGAAGTTGAAATTACAGTTTAAAAACATGTAACGAAAATCTAGGGCTAGGCGTGGTGGCTCGCACCTGTATTCCCAGCATGTTGGGAAGTTGAGGTGGGAGGATCACTTGAAGCCAGGAGTTCAAGGACAGACTGGACAACATAGCGAGATTCCAAAAAAAAAAAAAAAAAAATTAGCCAGGCATGGTAGCACATGCCTGTAGTCCTAGCTACTTGAGAGGCTGAGGCAGGATGATTGCTTGAGCCTAGGAATTGAAGGCTGCGGTGAGCAATGATCACACCACTGCACTCCAGCCTGGCTGACAAATCAAGGCCCTGACTCAAAGAAAGGGAGAGAAGGAGAGAGAGAGGAAGAAATATTTTCCACCTCATTATCTGAGGCCAGAATTATCCTAGTGCCAAAATTATCCTAGGACCCTGGCCAAACAAACATGCTACCAGGAAAGAAAACTACAGATCAACATTTCTCATGAACATAGGGTAAAATTCTAAGCCAGTTTATCAAATTGAGTCCTACAAGATAAGAAACAGGTAATAAAACATGATCAAGAGGGAATATCCAAGGAGTGTAGGGTTGACTTAACATTTGAAAAATCAATCAATATAATTCATTGTATAAACAAGCTAAAAAAGAATAATCATATAATCAATCAATACAGAAAGGCATTTGACAAAATCCAGCATTCATTACTGATAATCAAGAAGGTTAGGAATAAACAACACTTCTTCAATCTGATCAAGGGCATCTACAAAAACCCTACAGCTAACATCACACTTAATTGTGAAAGACAATATTCCCCACCTTCCCAACGTCAGGAACAAATCAGGGATGCCTGCTTTTACCGCCTCTGTTCAACATTGTACTGAAGGCTTTAGACTGTGCAATCAGAGAACAAACAGAAATAATGGACATCCAGGTTGGAAAGAAAGAAAGAAAAATGTATTCACAGATGACATGATTATTTATGCAAAATTCAGCGGACTCTACAAATGAGCTACTAGAACAAATAAGTGAGTTTGTCAAGGTTGCAGGATACAGAGTAGTGTACAAAAATCAGTTGTATATGGTAGCAATGAAAAATTGATAATTGAAACAAAAAATCAACATTTGCAATCACATAAACAATACTACCTTTGCAATAGCATAAATACCTGGGATAAGTCTGACCAAAAAAATGAGAAAAATACTGTACACTGAAAACTACAAAATACTGATATGATAAAGAGACCTAAATAGATGATATACCTTGTTCATGGGTCAGAAGACTCAATATTGTGAAGATGTCATGTCATATTCCCAAAATATAGATTCAATATAGATTTAATACAATCACAATCAAAATCCCAGCAGCCTATGTGTGTGTGTGTGTGTGTGTAAAATGACAAACTGATTCTAAAATGTTTGTAGAACTTCAAAGGACCTAGAGTAGCCAAACAACTTCACAAAAGAAGAACCAAGTTAGACGACTAATATTACTAGATTTTTAAGGAGTTATTCTAAAGCAACAGTAATCAAGACAGTGTGGTATTGACATGAAGGATATACCAATAGATCAATGATATAGGATTTGTGTCCAGAATGTAAAGTACTTTCAAAACTCAGCAATAAGAAAACAAACAAACCAAATGGAAAATGAAGGAAAGACATCAACAGACATTTTACCAAAGAGTCCACTTAAACTGCAAATAAATGAGTGAAAAGATGTTCTAACATCATTAACCATTAGGAAAAAGGCAACTTAAAATCATGATATCACTAACTCCTATTAGAATGGTTACAAAGGCAAATTAAAATCATGATATCACTAACTCCTATTAGAATGGTAAAAGATAGTGATAACATCAAATTCTGACAACTATGCTGAAAAACTTTATCTCCCGTATATTACTGGCAGTAATGTATAATTTCACAGCCATTCAGAAAAATACCTCCCAGTTTACTTATAAAAGAAAACATGAAATTACCATATGATCCAGTAATTTCACTCTTGGGCATTTATCCTGGGAAATGAACTTATGTTCACACAAAAACCCATACTCAAATGTTCATAGCAGCTTTATGTGTAATGAGCAAGACCTAGGAAAAAAACAAATGTCCTTCAGTGCGTGAATGGTTAAGCAAATTGTGATCCATGAAATACTGCTTAACAATAAAAAGGAGCAAGTTATTAACACACCCAATAACTTGGAAGGATCTCAAGGGAATTATATGGAGTGAAAAAAAACCCAGACCAAAAAGTTACTATTGTATGATTCCATTTATATAACATCCTTGAAATGAAAAAATTGTAGAAATGGAGACCAGATTAGTGGTTGCCTGAGATTAGGGATGTTGGGGGTGGGGAGGGGTCAGTGTGGCTGTAACAGGGCAATAAAAAGGATCATCATGGTGATGGAACTCTTGTATATCTTGACTGTGGTTGTCAGTAC